TTGGACTTTATGTAGGCTTTTACCTTCGTTCTAGTCTTTTTTTCCATATCCCTGTTAGTTTGTTAGCCTGGGACTTGGGAATGAGATAATTGCTTCTCTGAGGCCACTCCTAACCCTGACTGTTTTATGTGAAAGCTTAAATTTGCTCCAAATTTCCTGAATGCTACATAGTGTTGTGACTTGCCCTTTTTTGGCCTTAATTTACCTGGCCATGTCTTAACTCTCCTGAAGAGCTGAACTAAAATCTTCATTTTGGTATAAATGGATGCCTTAGGTTCTGATGTTTTAGTTATGGAAAATAGTGCTTATGTTTTGGGTGCTGCTGTGTGTTACACATGATCATTTGATTTGAGTTTAGACCAAATACTCTTATTTCTTTAACCTTGACCATTAATGAAGAATATAAGAAGAATGTTGGTATAAGCCAACATAGTTATGGATGTGAGCTAAGAGGTGTGTTTAAGTTTTACGAAGGTCACAGGAAATTGACCACAAATTTTCTAAGAAAATAATTATAAAAAGACTCATAGGATTCAATATTATAAACTTTCAACAAATTGAAAATATGCTTAAAAAGCCATTTTCCAAGTTTATTAAGTTGGAAATTTATCTTAAGAGTTAATAACAATTGAATGTCCAGGGGGAACCCTAAACACTTTTTAGTGTTTATATTTGAATAAATGTGAGAGCTTCACATTCTGTTTAGAAAATTCTCTGTTGTTAGACTGCTTTCTTATTTTTGAATCTCATGCATGAGATTAGGAAACAAGTGTAAAATGATTATTATAATTTACTATTAATACCAACTGTTGATCTGTTCTCAGTTCAAAATGTTTTATAATACAGTCCTGGAAAAGAGAATCAACCTAAGTTATGTGTGAGGTTTTGTAGAATAGATGATATTCTCTGCAGATTTAGGAACCCATACTTTACTTTGCAATAGAGATTGGACTTGGAAGTTCATGAAGTTTTTTTTTTTTTTTTTTTTTTTTTTTTTTTTTTTTTTTTTTTTTTTTTTTTTTTAAGGAACACTATCACCGATTCTGGGGAAAAAAAAGAAAAAGCCAATAGCATTAACATAATACTCTGCAACCTTAAAGGTTTGCAGTTGATAAGGAATAATTTAATGTGCCCTATAAAACCCACAGTTTTGGAATTGCTCCAGCTTTTTATTTTTAGCTGTGGCTTTTAGTTAATGAGAAGAGGTGAAAAGTATAGTTTCTCCTGGTCTCTGCTTGAAATCACAGAAACTTTCCGCGCTGTGAAAGTTCAGGGGATTTTGGGAGACCATCCTTATGAATTGGATGGTGGTGTCTCCTCCTCTTTGTTCAGGCCTCTTTTTCTAGAGAATAGCAAAGAATGGTGAGTTGATTACCTTCAGATTTTAACCAAACTGTAATTGCTCTGATATTGTCAAATGCACCTAGGGACAGTGTTGCAGTATTTTGAAACCTTACACAGGAAACAAAATAGCAGCTTTGGAGGCAGGGAAGAATGCATTAGTTTCTGAGTCTAAGGAAGCCAGAAGGAAGCCCGCCCACCCACTCTCTAGCTTTCATATTCCCTCAGCCACCTCCCAGATCTTCCATTGCTGTGCTATAAATAGCCAGTGTTTAGGCAGGGCGTTGCTTTCTTCCCTTGCCTTTGAAGACTTTCTGCAGGCCCTGGAATTGCCTTTGTTCCTCTGTCTGCCCACTTTGCCAGTGTGAAGCAGGTTTTCATGGGATTCTACTGGGGTAAACCAAAAGCAGCAGAAAAAGTGTGAAGTAAGACCTCTTATTTACCCTTCAGTTCCTTCAACATACGGTACTTTTTGTGTCCATATTGCAGACGGCAACTCCAAACTAACATGGCAGTCAGACTGTGTGATGTGGCTTCTCTGCTTAGAAGTGGTTCGTGGGCAGCAGAGCCTTGGACCGGGGTCTGTGGGATTTTTCTTAAATTCTGTAGGCTATTCTGACATTTCTTGTTTTCTCTGTTTTTAGCAGGTAATTGCTGCCATGGAAACACAACTGTCTAATGGGCCAACTTGCAATAACACAGCCAATGGTCCAACCACCATAAACAACAACTGTTCGTCACCAGTTGACTCTGGGAACACAGAAGACAGCAAGACCAACTTAATAGTCAACTACCTTCCTCAGAACATGACACAGGAGGAACTAAAGAGTCTCTTTGGGAGCATTGGTGAAATAGAGTCCTGTAAGCTTGTAAGAGACAAAATAACAGGTAAGCAGTTTTATGTAGATGATTTATATTTAATATATGCCTTTTTCCCCTTCCTTTTCATTAGGGCAGAGCTTGGGATATGGCTTTGTGAACTACATTGACCCCAAGGATGCAGAGAAAGCTATCAACACCCTGAATGGATTGAGACTTCAAACCAAAACAATAAAAGTATGTTTAAAGTTTTTTTATATCTACTTGCGCATATACATTTAATTTTATTTTCCTTTTCCAGGTTTCCTATGCTCGCCCAAGTTCAGCTTCTATCAGAGATGCAAATTTATATGTCAGCGGACTTCCAAAAACAATGACCCAGAAGGAGTTGGAACAGCTTTTTTCACAATATGGACGCATTATTACTTCTCGTATTCTTGTCGACCAGGTCACTGGTAAGTAGACAGCCACTCCGGACAGTCTTTCCCTTTTCCAAATCTTTACTCAAATCTACCATAGGCATATCAAGGGGTGTAGGGTTTATTCGATTTGACAAGCGAATTGAGGCAGAAGAAGCTATCAAAGGCCTAAATGGCCAGAAACCTCCCGGTGCCACGGAGCCAATCACTGTAAAGTTTGCTAATAACCCAAGCCAAAAAACCAATCAGGCCATCCTTTCCCAGCTGTACCAGTCTCCAAACAGAAGGTATCCAGGACCGCTAGCTCAGCAGGCACAGCGTTTTAGGTAAGTCTGGTTTGGTTCTTGTGCCCAGCTACAAACTGAAGTTTGCTAAATGTGTGTTTTGCAGGTTGGACAATCTGCTCAATATGGCTTATGGAGTAAAGAGGTAATGATAGAGGTTCATGATACTCATAATCCGTGTGTATGTGTGTATTTCCTATTCTGTTTAGCAGGTTTTCTCCAATGACCATTGACGGAATGACCAGTTTGGCTGGAATTAATATCCCTGGGCACCCTGGAACAGGGTGGTGTATATTTGTGTACAACCTGGCTCCTGACGCAGATGAGAGTATCCTGTGGCAAATGTTTGGGCCTTTTGGAGCTGTCACCAATGTGAAGGTCATCCGTGACTTTAACACCAATAAATGCAAAGGTTTTGGATTTGTGACTATGACAAACTATGATGAGGCTGCCATGGCGATAGCTAGCCTCAATGGATACCGTCTGGGAGACAGAGTACTGCAGGTCTCCTTTAAGACAAACAAAACGCACAAAGCCTAATGAGCTCTTGTCCTCAGTCCATTTATATATGAAAACTATACAACAAAGGCAAGTTAAGAGAAACTTTATACATTAGTAAATGTCTTTGTAAGTCAGTGTTGAGATGGGGATAAAATGACTACTTAGCATCCTAAGAAATATGTGAGATTTTTTATTGCTAGTATTTGAATTAAAACTTCTTAAATATCTTTTATGTTTGAATATGGACAAGAGGTACAGGGTTTTTACCTGTCACATTGCATTCTATTGCCTTCTTTGAAGAAGGTGGACCTTTTAAAGTGTTTCAGCTAAGGGAAGACATTTCTTTTCTTTTTACATAACTGCCTTGAACCTGTGAGTAAATATTGAGGCTTTGTGTTGTAATTCTTCAGTTGGTTGTGTCTTTTTTTTCCCCCCTTTTTTTCCTTTTTCTGATTAGCTTTGTGTTTGGTTTACATTTAAAGCATTGCTGTTATGTCTGTTTAAGAAAAGTATTTTGAAGTTTACATTTTTATTTATGAAGTTTAAAACAGTATTTATTTTGTAATTATGATTTGGGTTGGGGAAGGGGGGGCTACATTATAAACGCTTATTGTAAGAATACTGGAGAACTTTTCGTAAAGCAGTACCTTGCCAAAGAGATAAGAGCCTCTTTGATGTGGGTTTAAAAAAAGCATCTATTTTTATAAAAAAGAAAATTTGGAGAAACTTTTTACTGGTCCTGGAACAAATATTTTGACTTGAATACTTTGAGAAATCTCTTCATATGACACCTAGTGAGCTTTTAAAATTTACCAGGAAATTTGCAGCGGTTGGAAAATTTAGAAAGATTTATGGTGTAGAAAATACTTTTGAGATCTTTGTATGAAAGGAGTAGAATCAATGGGGGGAAACACTGCTGGTTTCATTTTTGTAATCACCAGTGGAGCGTCTGATCATCCTGGTTATTATGTGATAGGTGGCTCACATTGATTTGTGATTTTGAAACAAATAAAAAAAATTTACAAAAGAATATATAAGAGCAGGCAAGAAATTTAAATTACCGAGAGATGGGGGAAAAAATCTGTTCTTCCTAAAGAAATCCCTTCAGATAGAGCTCATGGTGTTTAGTGATGTACTTGCAGTATTGTTTGAAGAATTGTTTTGTCTTAAGGAAAAAAGACGTTGCACATGATTTGTACTGCAGCAAATCAGCAAAAGTGATCTGAGTTGGATATATTTGAAGGTATTTTGAAAGTTACGTTCAAGGCTAACACCTGAGCTTTGTGTAATGTAAATAAGACCTTGTGTTTATGAACCTTTCAGCTAATTTAATTTTTTTTCCCTTACATGCCAAGTGATGTTCAGGTTTTGAATGTTTTTGTATCAGTTTTTTCCTTTGTAAATGGCATTAACATTGTTACTTGAGGTCTTGCTTAATCACTTTTGTTGTCCTGAGGACTTGAATTTACAGTGCATCAGATTTGTTGCAAATTTTGTCTGTAGATAGTCTAGCTTCAGCTGTTTATGGTGATGCTACATTTTGGTTTATAAATATGTTTGTGGTATAAAAAAATGAGTATAACCATAGGTTTTGAACAAATTTCCTTACATTTTTCATACAAAAATCATAAATATCTGTATGCTATTGAAATTTAACTTTGTATGATGCTTAAAAACCACTATTTGGGGAAATAATAAAATAAGTCTTTACCATGTATGAAAGAAATTTTAAAAAATACAAAATATTTTCTGATTAGCATCTAGCTTATAATAAATTTTCAAAAAAGCTGAAGGCAAAAATGCCTTCATCAGGATGCACTGAGAACTATATAGTTACGTCCTGCTTTTTGTATAAACTGAGATGCTCACATGCTTCCCCTTAGAACAGGCAATGTGCTATGCATAACATAGTTGTACATTATCTTTGCGGTTGCTTTGAGTTTTATTTTTTATTATTTAAAATTGTAGTTATAAAATTTTTCAGTATAGTACAGTACATATACTGTGAGGCGCGTGCTAAAGTGAATAAGCGAGTTTTCATGCTGACCCACTCAATGCTATTCAGAAATCAATTGGCTTAGCACTTTCTCATATCCTTAGGTGCATTTAGATTGCCAGAGTTAACCTTCTGCGTTTAAAAAAAGAAAAACACTAAAAAATAAAATACATGTATATACTTAAAAAAAAATAATAAGGTTTCCCTCAAGGGAAAACAGCAGCTACATGCTTCTTTCCTATACTACTGTAGCAAACCAAGGCATTGATGAGAGGGCATGCAAATTGTGCTTCACTTTACAGTGTTTTATCAGAGCACTTAATAAAATGTAAGGCTGGTATTTATTTGAAGTTGTACAGTATGACTTAATTCACATCTGTTGGAATAGAAAATATATTCTGTTGAGTATTTAAGAGGCTGTACATGTTTTCTTTTGTGTTTGGATTCTTTGTACTTTTTCATGTTCAGTACATCAATAAACAAAGTTGAAGGGAAAGAACAGTGTGGTGAGTAGGTCTTTATACACAA